CTGACGTAAGGGGATTTAATTATCTTTTTCTGGGCTTGCGTCCCGGAACGCTGCTGCATTATGTAATCTGTAGTAATATACCCACGAGCAGTTTGGAGGGTTCTGGGAAGCACATTTGTTTTGCTTACCTACCATGGGAAAGATTCCACGTGGTCCTAGAAGCATACGTATTCGTCGGTTACAGTATTTTAAATATTCACTGGCCGCTGAAATTTAAAATGGATGAAAAAGAAATTCTCTTAAGTAGCGTTCTTGAAACTGCTTTATCAAACTCAGTTCATATTTTCAGTTGGAGTTCGTGATGTATGTGATTTTCCTTTAAATAAAACCCGAATCTTTAGTAATACAAATATTGGGAACTTCGATTACTGTAGGTCTTAGGGTAGACTCGCTTGGACTTTGACTAAATACTATGCTTTAGAAATTTATCTTTAGGAGATAAATTTGGGGGGTTTATCTTTTTATATTTGCTTTGTTTCAATTTATTTAAATAAAAGTAGTCTTTCTAGAAGTATGTTTTATAGTACCACTTACCTCGGTTACTGTCCCAGTTAAGCAGTTTTCACGAATGTGGAAAAATAGTAGTGTTTTTCTTTCATACACGCGTATATGAAAAATTTTTACATTGATAGAGAATTATTCGTAAAAATTAAAGTAAATTTACTGTTAGTCTCTAATTTTGTTCTGAGATAGCCACGCTGTGGCATTAAGAAGGATAATCAAGGAATAAGCCATAATGTTCAGAAAGGGGCTTTACTTTTTATTTTTAATATTATTGATAAACTTTGTTTAGTCGAATTGATGTCTGCGTGTCTTCCCCCGCCTTCCCCATAAAACAGCGGGACAGAAAGTCCTGAAAACTCCAAAAGGGAAATATTTACTCAGAGGTCTATTCAAATTTGCTTAGTCTCTGACGTTTTCCTGTGTCGTACAAATCCCTCGTGCGGCAAAAGTAGTTTGTCTTTACTAGGCCACCGTCTCGTCAGCGTTACGGAGTATTTTGTCCGCCTGCCGCCGCCGTCCCAGATATTAATCACGGAGTTCCAGGGAGAAGGAACTTGTGAAATGGGGGAGCCGGCTGGGGTTGCCGGCACCATGGAGTCACCTTTTAGCCCGGGACTCTTTCACAGGCTGGATGAAGATTGGGGTGAGTGGGATCTGAGAATGTACCAGGGTGGCAGTTCATTTCTATTCTTTTCCTTTGTCCAAAGATTCTGCTCTCTTTGCTGAACTCGGTTATTTCACAGACACTGATGAGCTGCAATTGGAAGCAGCAAATGAGACGTATGTAAGTATTTACTAAGGTTGAATAATGTGATATTAATATTCTTTTGCTGATTTGAAACCTACAGGAAAACAATTTTGATAATCTTGATTTTGATTTGGATTTGATGCCTTGGGAGTCAGACATTTGGGACATCAACAACCAAATCTGTACAGGTAATTATGTGTTTCACTGGTAAAAGTTTTAAAGTGGGTAAAACCTTTCCTCCATGTTTTCCAGTTAAAGATATTAAGGCAGAACCTCAGCCACTTTCTCCAGCCTCCTCAAGTTATTCAGTCTCGTCTCCTCGGTCAGTGGACTCTTATTCTTCAACTCAGCATGTTCCTGTGAGTAGCCAGTCTTTTACAATGATTTTGGTACTCATTAATTTTTGTTTTTATTATGCTACAGGAGGAGTTGGATTTGTCTTCTAGTTCTCAGATGTCTCCCCTTTCCTTATATGGTGAAAACTCTAATAGTCTCTCTTCAGCGGAGCCACTGAAGGAAGATAAGCCTGTCACTGGTCCTAGGAACAAGACTGGTATTACTCTATCTCCTAACTTCTGTTATTTCATTGACTTGTGGTTTGTCTGGTTTTTCTCCAGAAAATGGACTGACTCCAAAGAAAAAAATTCAGGTGAATTCAAAACCTTCAATTCAGCCCAAGCCTTTATTGCTTCCAGCAGCACCCAAGACTCAAACAAACTCCAGTGTTCCAGCAAAAACCATCATTATTCAGACAGTACCAACGCTTATGCCATTGGCAAAGCAGCAACCAATTATCAGTTTACAACCTGCACCCACTAAAGGTACCTGAGCAGAATTTAAGGCTGTGTAAATTCCCTTTGATTCCTTTTCTTTTTTCTAACGCAGGCCAGACGGTTTTGCTGTCTCAGCCTACTGTGGTACAACTTCAAGCACCTGGAGTTCTGCCCTCTGCTCAGCCAGTCCTTGCTGTTGCTGGGGGAGTCACACAGCTCCCTAATCACGTGGTGAATGTGGTACCAGCCCCTTCAGCGAATAGCCCAGTGAATGGAAAACTTTCCGTGACTAAACCTGTCCTACAAAGTACCATGAGAAATGTCGGTTCAGATGTAAGTTTTGAAACTTAGTGCTTCTCTTAATGAGGGTATTCTGATTCATTATAACTTTTTCTAGATTGCTGTGCTAAGGAGACAGCAACGTATGATAAAAAATCGAGAATCCGCTTGTCAGTCTCGCAAGAAGAAGAAAGAATATATGCTAGGGTTAGAGGCGAGATTAAAGGCTGCCCTCTCAGAAAACGAGCAACTGAAGAAAGAAAATGGAACACTGAAGCGGCAGCTGGATGAAGTTGTGTCAGAGGTAAGTGTTAGTAATACGGCTGAGTCGAGATGTTAATTGTATTTAATGTGGTCATTTCCTTTAGAACCAGAGGCTTAAAGTCCCTAGTCCAAAGCGAAGAGTTGTCTGTGTGATGATAGTATTGGCATTTATAATACTGAACTATGGACCTATGAGGTAAGTGAATAGATATTTATTTTGGACACTAATTCAGCTATTATTTCCTGTTTTTTATTTTCAGCATGTTGGAACAGGATTCCAGGAGAATGAACCCTAGTGTGAGCCCTGCAAATCAAAGGAGGCACCTTCTAGGATTTTCTGCTAAAGAGGCACAGGACACATCAGATGGTATTATCCAGAAAAACAGCTACAGGTAAGATGGCATGCATCTATCTTTTGGCCTAAAAGGAAACAAATTTTGTGCATCCATGTTTCAGATATGATCATTCTGTTTCAAATGACAAAGCCCTGATGGTGCTAACTGAAGAACCATTGCTTTACATTCCTCCACCTCCTTGTCAGCCCCTAATTAACACAACAGAGTCTCTCAGGTGAGTGTTGTAGATTATTGCAGAAACATCTGCTATGTTTAATTAATTAAACTATATTTTATAGGTTAAATCATGAACTTCGAGGATGGGTTCATAGACATGAAGTAGAAAGGACCAAGTCAAGAAGAATGACAAATAATCAACAGAAAACCCGTATTCTTCAGGTATGTTTCTGTTTGTCTTTGAACAATAGTTGGTATTAAACTTTTTTTTTTTTTAATATTCCAGGGTGCTCTGGAACAGGGCTCAAATTCTCAGCTGATGGCTGTTCAATACACAGAAACCACTAGTAGTATCAGGTAAGACAGTGCAGAAGCTCTTGGCCAAGGAATTTAGTAATACCTTATATTTTTCTTACTTTAGCAGGAACTCAGGGAGTGAGCTACAAGTGTATTATGCTTCACCCAGAAGTTATCAAGACTTTTTTGAAGCCATCCGCAGAAGGGGAGACACATTTTATGTTGTGTCATTTCGAAGGGTAAGTTCATCTTGAAAGAATAGAGCAAATATCTGCATTCCTGTACCTTTTAATCTCTTTACAGTTGAGCGGTTGAAATTATTTTCTCTAAAGCAGACACACTCTTGGATAACTACTGAGTTCCTGTTATAGCTCAGCAAGAAAAAATGCTTATGATCCCAGTACTCCAGACAAAGGTCCAAAGTGCTTCTGTTCTTTTGACTCTCCTTAAAGAGTTTTTACCACCAACATAGTAATCTATTCGGCTTTCTTTGCTTAGTTCCAGTTATTTGTAGCTTATTTTCCTGTAAATACTTTGCCTTTTTCTCCTCTCTTTGATTTGTTTGTTTTAGTATGATTTGGAGAGGGAGGTTGGAGAATAACTTTTTCTCAAACTTCCAAGTCACTTTGAGTGTAGAATAACTGATACATTAATAAGAAAAAAATCCAATTAAGTTTAATGCCTTTTTTGTTTGTTTGTTTGTTTGTTTTAAGAGACAAGGTCTCTGTTGCCCAGGATGGAGTGCAGTGGTACAATTATAGTTCACTTCAGCCTCCAACTCCTGAGCTCAAACAGTTCTCCTGTGTCAGTCTCCAGAGTATCTGGGACTACAGGAGAGTGCCACCACATCCAGCTAATTTTTATTTATTTTTTGTAGAGATGGGGTCTCACTTTGTTGCCCAGGCTTGTCTTGAACTCCTGGACTCAATAATGCTTATTTTAAAAATACTTTTGTGGCCAGGCGCGGTGACTCACGCCTGTAATCCCAGCACGTTGGGAGGCCGAGGCGGGTGGATCACGAGGTCAGGAGATTGAGACCATCCTGGCTAACACGGTGAAACCCCGTCTCTACTAAAAATACAAAAAAATTAGCCGGGCGTGGTGGTGGGCACCTGTAGTCCCAGCTACTCAGGAGGCTGAGGCGGGAGAATGGCGTGAACCTGGGAGACGGAGCTTGCAGTGAGCCGAGATCGCGCCACTGCACTCCAGCCTGGGTGACAGAGTGAGACTCCATCTCAAAAAAAAAATGCTTTTGTATGATAGTCTATTTAGGGAGGGAGGGAGGAGGTTGATTAAATAATATAACAAAATTAATTCAAGAGCTAAGACAGAAACAAATACTCAGGAAAGCTCAAATAAAGTTAAGAAGAAGATGATTTTAAAAGGGCAGAAAAGAAACATTGAGAAGAAAGATTGGGAAATGATATTAATTTATTATTTCAATACACATTTAAATACCATCCTTACATGTAGCTGTCTCATCCACTAATATATAAGGAAAGAATTTCTTCCTGGGGCAGTTTTTCATTAAAAACAGGTTCTCTTTGAATCAGATGGCTGTGAATGTCAGTTTGCCATATTATCTCTACTTGTTTAATATTTTTCTTTTGCAAATGAGATGGATGCCTACTTTGGGAACATTTTTTATTTCTATTACATTTTCTGTTTTCAGTACCTGTCTCAAATTGTAAGTAAACACGTAAAGTGTCTTTTCATCAGTTTCAAATACATACATAATATTACAGAAGAATCTGAGCTATAGCCATATGACTGCCTGAGAGATGTCTCTTTCTCCTCTCTTTCCAAGTATTTTATATATTCTAGCAATAGTACCATATTTGGGTATGCACCCCTTACTGGTCCCTTATAAAAATTATTAACACTGTCATATATACGGCATGGATTATAAGGGTAGCCTTAAGTAATAGGGACTTATTGTAAGTTATGTGAGATTAAAGAAGCACAGGAAACTGGCTCAGAATCCAAATAATCCCTCTGTGCTTGTGCTTCATTGGGTGGAATGTATACTAGTCTTCATGGAGAATTGGAATAGTGGTTTATTGTCATTTCTGATTTGACAGCAGCTCCAGTGATTCCACTTTAGTCTTTTTTTTACACTTTACTGATTCATACTCCTCAAACACAAAGATCTGATTGGGTAGTTCTGGTCACCATCTCTTACGCAGAGAATTACTATGGCAGCTTTGGCTTATGATCCACAGTTATTCATTTGTGACAAGAGAAAAACCTGGGGCCACTCTTCTGAGAAAATGACTTTGGCAGGCACTGGGAGCTTCATAAACTACTATACCACACAGCCTGTTTTTTTTAATTATTATTCTTTTTTCCCCGTTCTTAGTAAGTGTGCATTAAATTCTTTCTTGTATTGGTTCCTAATTGTTTGATCTAAAAGGCCCATCTTCTCATCTATATGATAAGCCTTTTGAAGGCAGGAAATATCGTATGCTTTTGTGACTACCCCTGACACTCAGCAATGCCTACCACTGAGTGCTTACTGAACAGAATGGTTTTAGACATGAGCCATTGAGAGAAGTCACAGTGATGGAAGTTTGTTGTTTTTCATAATCATTTAAAAGGTTTTTTTTTTTACATTGTTTTGCTTAAAGAAATTGGAATCTATTTTACTGATCTAAGAAGTAATATAAGCTGTGCTGAATGCCAGTAGAAAGTTTAGTTAAAGATGATCTCTGTTTTGTCCATTTATGATTTGCACTAGCCAGATATCATCAGCTTATTCTTGTCTCTGAATCTAAGCTGTAGAGCTAAATAATTCACCTGAGTGTAGTGTTTAACAGCTTTCTATGTCAGTAAGTAGAACTTTGAGATACTTGCATCTTCATTTAAAATTATTTGTTGGCAGCATTTTGGAGTAGATTGTTGTTAGACCTCACTGATTTCTTTTTTGGAGAAGGGATGGGTTCTACTATTTGTACAGATTCAAGCAGTAGGAGCCAGAAACTTGAAACTTTGGAAACACTGTAGGAAATACTGTGATTATTGCAAAAAAAAAGGTTGACTAGTGGTGTTATTTGTTCAAAATGTTTGCCAGAGGTTTAGTCCCACGGATGGGCATAAAAACGAATTTCAAAAATAGCAATGATATTTTCTAACTTAATACCTAGATTAATACCTAACACATGAAGAATGGCATATTTTCTTAATGCCTGTTATTTATTTCTTAGAAATTTATGTTTAGTTTATATGCATATATAAAAATTCAACATATGTATATATATAAAAATTCAATTGTATGTATATATATAAAATCTTCAGAGGCAGGAGGAATTTCTTTAGTATCAAAGGAAATTCATTTATAAAGTCTACTTCAAAAGGGTACAGCTCCTTCTTTTGTTTCTGAGACCTCAAAACTTGAGTGTACACATAGATGTTGGAGTTTGGCCATTTTCTTATCTCCACTTTCATGGCCTTTGAGCCAAATTCTAGCTGGAAAAAAAAGTGAATAGATGAGTTTGGAAAGATACTTGCATTTTAGAAAAGGGTCTTATCTCAGAAGAGAGATGTTTTAAAAAACCTTCTTTTAGAAGGCTTTTTAAAATTAATTTTTAGCTTTAAAATATATTCTCATTCAGGTCTAAAGCACATTATAAAAAAATAGAGCAGAGTTGACTGAGTACCCTAGGTTAATAAACTTAACCTAGATTTATTTAATCATTATGCCAATAATGTTCTTTTTATATGTCCATTTTCTATTTCACTTTATTATATACAAATATTAACACTTCAATGTATACTACCTTTGTAGTTTACAAACCTCTTTCACATACATAATCTTAGCAATTCCTTACATATAATCACAAGTATTCTTAGTCCTATTTTATGGCTGAAAAAGCTGAAGCAAAGAGAGATTAAGTAGCTTATCTAAGGACACAAAAATGGTAAGCATTAGAACTAGGGCAATAATTGATAGATTCTAATTTAATACAGTGATTTTTTTTTCTTTACATTGTTGTGCTTTTTTCTTTATATCTGGCACTTTTAGATGTATTACAGCATATGTAAATAAATTAATCTAACCCTCCAAAATCAAGATATTTCATTGAAAAATCTGCTGGACAGTTTTGGCAGATTCATTACACAACTTCAAAAATTGTTTGTTTGTTAATTACCTGATTATGTTTGTTTGTTAATTACCTGTTAATTATAATTATAGATTAAGTACTTTAATAGATTATGCTTTCATAATGCTGGAGAATAACTTAATGGTTTGAAATATTATAGTATAGCTTCAGATTTCAAGTCAGGGAATAGAATAAATAGGCCTTGAAAGTTTCTGGTTTCTTTTTAAAACAGTGTCTGAAATTTCCAACATGGTGGAAAAGAAATGTCTTTGCTTTGTCTTAAAAAGGAAGTAGTTTAGCAAAAACAGAAGCTGTTTTAATTATTGGTATTCTAGAGCTTCTCATAGAAAAGAGTGGGGTTTTTGTGTGTGTAAATACATTTTATTATGGATTCTGTATATGGCGTGCTAGATCTTTGAGATCAGAAGCATTTGATCTCAAACTCCTTGTTAAATGTGAGTTACTGTTGTGTGGTTTTAGAGGATTCAACTATTTGTTCTTTGTCTCTATAACATTGCTAGCTAACATAAAAACATGTTTTTTACTTACACTTTTCAATCACAAAGTCTAAAATAACTTGCTTTATGTTTGAGAAAAGATTGTTCAGTAGTCTGTAAGTAGACTTGTATATAGCCACAAACAGAGAACTTATAACTCAAGAATAATACGAAGTCTTCAAAATTCTCAGAATGGTGGGCAGATCCATCTGAGTCATGATAATTTTTCAATGGTTCTTATTTGTTTGCTCTATTTGGTAGTCTTATTATTATGAAATGTGTTTTTCATATGCATTTGTTTAATCTCCCCTTTTCAGGTTGTATGCTTTCTCTGTGCAGGGATAAAGTCTATTCATTCTGTTTTGTCTTTTACAAGATCTATTGCAATGCATTGCAGGCTCGGCAGAGTAAGTCCTAAATAAATGTTGACTACTCAGACCACTAACTGTTTATTTGTGTTGTTTACCCTTATTTTTTATGTCCTACTCTTCAAAAGATTACTAGAGGTGGGGTTTGCAGAAACAAAGGAGGACATTTTTCTCAATGAATGTTTAAAATTACTTCGGTGACTTGGATAGCAATGAAATTTTTAAGAATATATAGTCAGCTTTGGTGTGGGTGGACTTTTTGCTGTGGAATAGAATAATTCCTGAAAGACTTCTAAAGTTACTTTGAAAAAAGGCAGGAATTAGGGTGGGAGGTGGGAGAGGAGCAGAAAAAATAACTATTGAGTAACCAGGCTTACTATCTGGGTGACCAAATAATCCATACAACAAACCCCCGTGACATGAGTTTACCTATAAAACAAACATGCACATGTACCCCTGAACTTAAAATAAAAGTTAAAAAAGAAGAAAGGTAGGATTTAATGATTGATAGCTTAAAGTTCTCATCAAATTTTTTGTAATGAGGGAAGAAAATATTTCCCCAAAGCAGAACTGCATTCCCAGAAAGAACATTTCTTCACATCATGAATATGTGAGGAAAAAATGTATTTTAAACAACTGATAGGTACAGACCCTAGGAACCTGCATTCTAGCCCCAATGTTGCCACTCAGTGACATCTGCTATGTGACTTTAGACAAATCACTTAGTCCCTCTCATCTTCAGTTTCCTTATATGTTAAGTGATAAAGTTAATGTAGATTTGCTTTTTTCCTTCTGGCTCCAGAAATCTATAGTTTTTATCTGTGTGTTTGTGTGTGTGTGTGCTTTCCTCTTAGAAAGCTGTAGTATTGCTTTAAACTCTTTGAAGTTACTAAGTGATTCAATCTAGTGGAGTCAGTGTATTTTAAGAGTTTTGAAAAACAGCCATAACAAAAACAACAAAATGTGAAGTTACAAGGTGGGGCTATAAATTAATGAGTTTGTTTTTTGAATAGCTGGCAGTTTTGTAATTTATTTAATAACACTTATACAGAACACAATACGATAATCTTTAATCTTTATAATTGAGATAGGTGCAGTTATCATCATTTTACAGATGAAGAACCTGAGGCAGTCGTGTCCATTGTGAACTCCAATAAGAAAGATTAAAAAGAAGGAAGAAAAAGTCCGCTGTAGAAATGAAAAAACAAATTTATCCATTGTGACATCGTTTAGAAATAGCAGTCAGAATTTAACCAAGAAAGTCTGGCTCTATGTTCTTGATCATTTCCCTCTATTGCCTGTTTAAGATATCCAAATATCATATCTTTGAAGGTAGTCAACTTGGAGTTTAATTCCGTTGATCTCTCTTTTCAAAACATATTTTGAGTTGTTTCGGGATCATTTTCCAGAGACTAAGACAAAGCCCTGTGGAAAACCAAGCCACATGTTACTCAAAGTAATAGTGTAGGAGGAACAAGAGCCAGCAGGGAAACACAGAGGAAATTATTAGAAATATAGGAGAATTGGAAGAGTACAGATGAAGGAAAATAAATCAACTTGTTTATGTTATTTTAAAACCTAGAGGTCAAGGAAGAGTTCAGAAAACGAGGCTGTCAGTGGTATCAGATGTTATAGCGCTCCCTAAGAATGAGAAATGAAAGAAACTCATTTGTCTTGTGTAAACATTAAAATCATTGGTAACTTGAGATTACATTTATTGTAGAGTAATCAGAACAGAATCCAGAAAAGAGATAGAAGAGAATGGGAAAGAAAAACAATGGTTTGGTAAATCTGACACTGGAAGGAAATGGAGATAGCCTAGATATAGATAAGGAGAAGAGAACTAAGAGTGTGTATGTATGTGTTTGTGTTAAGGACAGGAGAGATATAGGGATAGGGTATAAGGTAAATAAGGACTATTGTAGTTAGTTTATATACATATAAGAATAGAGTTTATGTTTTATGCTTGACAGATGTTCTAAAGGAAAATAAACAAGTCATTGTTCCTCCTCTGTATTGTTTTCTGTTTAAAGTAAAAGCATGGAGAAAGTTGAACAGTTTTTGTTTATTTGCAGTAGGACTACAGAAAAGAAAAATAAAAGAGCGTATGGAATTAAAACCAGATTTTTGAAAAATCAAATCATATTTAAAGTACTGCTTGAGATATCAAAAGTCTTTTAAATCTTAAATACAGAGCTGGTTTTTAATAATGGTAAAGAGTTTTCAAAATGTTAAAGTTTATAGAACTATTTCTCATTTAATTATATGTAAATGGTTTTATAATTTTTTCTCACATTAAGTTAGAAAACTAGCAAAGTAACCTACATAAAATTTGGTATAACCTTTCTTATGATGTCACAAAACTTAATTATGGAGGAAGCAATTATTATAATTAGGAAAAATTGATGACTTATGATCTGACTCAGGATCAAGGTCTGAAACACTCATGTCATTTCCTCCCCTCTCCTATATAGTATACAGTGATTTGTTCATTTTGGACTCTTAATATTTTAACTTTTGACACCATCAGCAAATCTAAACACTGACAGTTGGTGTTTTCCTGAAAAATGTTAAGGCTAATAATTGTGTGATATTTATTTCAACACATTGCTGCTAGTCTTCTATAAAGATCTCATTATGGGTAGGCTTTGAAGAGATATCCAGTTCATAATATGGGCATCACACTGGAAGCCTGCAAGATGGATGATTGGCTGAGAGTAGGAGTGTAGTTTCTAAATAATAATAAGTCTGTTTCCCCTGCTAGGAAGTACCCTGAGGGCAGGAACCCTCTATCTTAGTCATGACTTTGTTCCCAATACATGGTATATCAGGCATGTAGCAGGTATTCAATAAACATTGAATGAATAAATGAACAAATTAATTAGATACCAAATCCATCAGTTTGACACTATATTCTAAATTAGTTTATATAGTCACCGTAATGTGATAAAGAAATTGTGATAGTCTAGTTTACTGAGCATTGTTATCAGGACCATCTGTGTCTCATGTTTAAGTCTAGAAATCAGTCTTTGAAAATGAGTGAATTCAAATGCATTTTTAAAAGTCTAAGTGCCATTTTGCATGAGGGAAATTATATACCTAGTAAGAATTTCTCTGGGTTTCAAAGTCAGAACACTGATCTTGGTAATACATGGACAGAAAGGATTATTTTTCAGTTAGGGTGTTAAACAGATTGTGCTATCATTTTAACCTCTGGAATGAATAAGCCCCAGATTTAATAAGCTCCTTATGTATAAGATGCCTGTTATAATGTGTCTGTAATGTCCTAGAAAGATGAGACTACCCCTGCATAGTGCTTATTTCTTGCATGGAATGAATTTAAGATAAGCTTGTCAAATTTTAAATCTGACATAGACTATCTTTTGAATAATTTATTTGGAGTCATCTCTGTCTGATTATAATATGCCCTAAAATAAATCTTGAAAAATTAAAATATATCATACAGAATAAACAGTCTACATGTAACAGTTAACAGTTACATGTAAAGTGTTATTCAGATTACATTTTACAACTATTTCTTTTCTGATTCCATTTTTTATTGAATAGAAGTTCAATAAATTTTATTCTGTTAAGAATGAGTCTGTCTTGGAGAGGGTCAGTGTCACATATTTACTTTGAAGTTCCTTAAAGAGGTTAGTTGAATTCTCCCCCCAAAATGTGCTTTGAATTAGCAGCTTTTGAATATCTATTCTAGTAGAGGTAGGAGCAATATGAACTAGAGAGAATGATATGCAATAAAAATAATAATTTTTCTTTGACTTTGGAATGAGGATAATCTAAACCACAGCCATGTAGGCAGACATTTTCTGATGTATGTAGGTATGTTTGCATGTCTGTCTATCTATCCATCTCCTTGTTTTCTATATATTTGACCCTAACCTTTCAGGCTCCTATTTTGCCATCAGGTCCAAAACCAAACTGAGCGATAAGAGAGTGGAGATCCTTAAATCAGTGGTTCTCAAACTTTTTGGTTTCCACATTCCTTTATGTTTTCAAAGAAACATTAATGAGAAGAGTAGCATTTTGTTAACATTAAGAAAAACCTCTTTAATAACTGGCTTAATAGAAACCAGCTGGATTCTTATATCTGTTCTTTTTGGTCAAAATATATGAAGAAAATCCAGCCTCACACAGAGATGTAATTGGAAAGGAAGGACTATTTTAAAAGCCTTTCAGATAATTGTGGGTATTCTTTGATGCTACACCAAAATGCAACAAGAGGTAGTTTCTTAAAGGTTAGTTGCAACACGGAAGCCAAATCTGTGAACTTTTAGTACTCTGAAATTAAAATCCATTGGTTGATCTTGCACTTTGAATGGATCTTTTACCTGTGCAAGGTTTTGTTACATCATACATTGGTCATTTGAAAATACTGGTTCACTGAGTTATGCAGATCTTCCAAATGTTGACACATTTTATTATGTATTAAAATGTCACATTCTTTAATACTATCACAAATCTTATCAGAAAAGTCTTTAAATATTGTGAGCAGTTCATGGTAGCAGATAGAAGTTTTCCAAAATTCTAGTTTTCACTTGAGGGTTCAAATTTTATCATTGTCAAAAATATGTCAGTTTTCCTTGAAGTGGTAGATTCACTAATTTATTTTCAAGAACATATCTGTCAGATACCCAAGGCTAAACAACTATAATTTATCAGTCTTTCAAGTAAAAGTGGTGTTCCATGAAGAAAGTAGCTAGTGCAGCTCACAACTCAGTTACACAAGTGGTTTTCCTCTAGACAACAATTGTACTTTGATATGCAGCAGAAATGCTTTATGTGTATTTCCCATTTTGTCGTACAGAATATTAAAAAGACTTCTACTCAAGGGTCAAGATTTCATAAAATTAATAACTTTTATTGCTTCATCAAAGACTTCCTTCAATTACATTGACTGTGTGTGGTATGTGCATGTATATGAACATAGGGCAGTAATATGATGAACTATATAATACAGTTTGATGTTGCTGTCTTAATTCATGCTAGGGCACCATCATTGCTTTTGCATCATCAGTGTAAATATCAACACAGTTGTTTCAAGATAAATGATGAGATTTAAGAAAGTTATTCAACACTGAATATTTCAGTACTGTTAGTGTTTGTTGCCAAGCATTCCTATAAAAGGTCTTTGTTGTTGATTACTTGGGGCTCATACTGAATAAATCTAAGCAAAACATAAAGTTTATAGATTCTTCCATTTGTAAAACAAAAGCACAATTCTGTAGTTGAGATATTAACTCAGCCTTCGTATTTGCAACTAAGTGTAATTTGATGAATTAACATATGGTTGGAAAGTGTCATGATTTCTTATACTGACTTTTCAGCAGGCATTGAGCAAGGTCGATTATCCACAATTTTATTAGTCTCTCAGCTATTATATGCACTTTTTCAGTCATTGCATTATATTAATAACTTACAATGTAGGATACTTCCGTGGTCTTTTCATTTCCAGTATGATAAGCTGTAATAGAATTTTTTTTTAGAGGATTCTTCACACCTGTGTTTAAAATATCCAGTTCCATTTTCTTTGAACTCTACATGATTGGTTTCAGAATGACATCACAACTTAATTGGCACCATTATAGTATTTGAAAGATTTTGTTGCATAAGCGACAAGAAGATAGATTATTCATATGTCTGAAACAAGAGAAAGATGGCTTTCAATGTATGGTCATTTTTTATTAACAATTTTGACCAGTTTCTTTGCTAGATTCCACCTTTCCGTGAGTCATAAAATTCTCAAATATATCAGTTTTATCTTTTCTGTATCTTATATGTAGACAGTATAGTTGTGGGTTAAGGAGGCAAGTTTTCTAATCTCCTGTCTTTTAAGCCAGCAATTCATTCTTAAATATAAGAAAAGTATGTAATAGATTTTTATATGAAATATTAAAATTTAAGAAGCTGTAGATAGATTTAGAAAACTTTTCCAAAAAGATTTAAAAATAATATTATAAAACAAAACAAAGTATACATTCTTCTTTGTTGTATTTAGATAGAAGTTTCAGTAGTGGAGTCCATATAACTAAGCTCCATAATAATGTGTTTCATAACTTTCTCCATTATTCTACTACTAGATCATAGAAGGCTTGTTTCTCTTAAGGTTTAGTTTTTTCATGCACTCAGAAAATAGTTTTTCAGGAAGTATGTACTGAGTATTCTGAGGATATGCAAGGAGCATGGGTTCCAGTGATAAATAATACATAGTCTCTGTGCTCAGGGAACTTATAGTTTAGTTGGTGCTAACCAGATAAATTAGCAAAATAATTGACAGATATAGTAAGCATGATGAAAACACACAATGGACTCAGAGAATAACAAGGATGCTCTCCTGAGACAGCGACATTTAGCTGATATCTCAAACATGGGGGGAATTCAAGGATTCCAGGCAGAGGAAAGAGCATATGAAGGCAGTTAAGTAAGGCAGGAAAGAGCTTTATTTGAGGCACTGAAAGAAAACCAATGTGACAGGAGACTAGTGAATGGGAAGGGGGATGAGTAATGAAAATGAGGTTTGGGAGATTGGAAGGGGCTAGTTCTACAAAGCCTTATGAGCTATAGTAAGTAGTTTGGGTTTTATTCTGAGGGCCAGCAAAGGGATTTAAGCAGCAGAATAACACGAATGATTTAGTTCGTAGAAGATGTTCACTGCTACATGGACAATGCATTAGAGAGAGACCTATTAACAGTAGGAGCAGAGAGAGCAGAGATACCAATTAGAAGGCTTTTTCAGTAGCTCCGGCAAAATGATGATGGCAGCAAAGTGATGAATGGATTCTAAATACATTTTGTGGATAGATTTAGTGAGAATTGGAGAGATATTAGATGTGTTCAGATTTCTGTCTTGAATTACTAGGTAGAAAGGACTATCATTTTTTACTAAGATGAAAATATTTGGGGGGCACGGTAATATGTTTGGTATAAATGTGGAGAGTTATTTTTGGATACATTTAAATTTGAAATGTCTGTGAGACATTCAAGGGAATGTGTGCAATTGGCTCTGTGAATCTGGGACTCAAGAGAGGATAGATCTGAGCTAAGAAGAGTAATTAAGAATTGTCAGCTCATACACATTTATTTATTTATTTGGAGACGAGTCTTATTCCATCTCCCAGGCTGGAGTGCAATGGTGTGATCTCAGCCCCCTGCAACCTCTGCCTCCTGGGTTCAGATGATCCTCCTGCCTCAGCCTCCTGAGAAGCTGGGATTACAAGTGTTTGCCACCACACCTGACTAATTTTTGTATGTTTTAGTAGAGATAGGGTTTCACCATGTTGGCCAAGCTGGTCTTGAACTCCCAACCTCAAGTGATCCACCCACCTCAGCCTCCCAAAGTGTTGTGATTATAGGCATGAGCCATCACACCCGGTCAGCTTACACACATTATCTCATGGATTTACATGGGAATAATGGAGTCATCAAGAAGAGAGTATATAGAGAGAGGAGGGTTCAGGACCAAATTAGATTTTGAATTGGAGAAGGATGAGAGCAGCAAAGGACGGTTCAGGACCAAATTAGATTTTGAATTGGAGAAGGATGAGAGCAGCAAAGGAGGAGGGTTCAGGACCAAATTAGATTTTGAATTGGAGAAGGATGAGAGCAGCAAAGGAGACTAAATAGGAGCGGTCAGCAAATAGGGAGAAAACCAAGAGAAGAGACTTTTGAATGGGGAAGGAGTGGTTTATTCTTGAATACTGTTGAGACGTTAGATAAGATGAAGGATTGGTTTTCACTGGATATGTCAACATGAAAGTCACTGATACACTTGACAAGAGCCTTTTAGTGATGACATGAAACATAAAAGTTAAAGATGGATTAAGTAGTAAGGAAGTGAGAACAGCATAACTATTTAAAAATGTTTGCCTATAAAAGAAAATAGAGAAAAGGTAGGGTTTTGTCTTATTTTCAAACTCTAGATATCAATTATATATTTTAAAGGAATGAACCCATAGATAGGAAGAAAGCAATGTTAAAAGAGAAGTCGAGTCCTTGAGAAGGGGCAAAAGGGTGGAATTCAGATAACAGGTGGAAGGATGGCCCTTTGCTAGTAAGGCAGGACATTATGGTAGAGGCAAGATGAGTTCATAGATAGGACCTTAGGTTCCAGGAAGATAAAGAGAAGACACTTCTAACAGTTTCTGTTTTCCCAGTGAAGGACATCTCAACTGATGTCATCAGCTGAAAGTAAGGATATTAGAGGAGGTGTAGAAGATTTAAGCAGAGAGGCACAAGTATGAAGTAGTTGTCTTGGCCAGTGGGATAGTGAGCCTACTAGAGACATTTGGATTGTGAGGCCTTGGTGGGGTGTCAGTATGCCGTATGCTTTAAAGTCAAATCTCTGCAACAGAATGCCAGGTGTAGAGTTACAGTTGATTAATAAGACACAGCCCCTGTACTCAAGGAGTTTGTAATCTAGAGAATGAAAGACATATAATTACAATATGGTGTGATGGTTGTGATGAACAAGGTAAATATAGGGTGTCATAAGAGCACACATTAACCAATCTTGGAGGGGCTGTCCTATGCAAGGAGGTCTTCATGGAGACCTAACAGCTAAGCTAAGACCTGCCTGTTCTGCAAGTACCTTACTTAAAGCTATTACATAATAGCTGCTGGGGATGAAAATATTCTAGAAGGTATGATAGTCACACTGTATTATTATATCTTTATGCAGTAGCTTTTATTTCTGCTGACATCATCAGGCATCTTTGAAATTTCTTTTTTTTTTAACACTTCGAAATGCTGTGAAGCAAAGTATCATCCCTCTCTTTCCTCACCCTCTTCTCTTCCTTAACACCTTTCTTCAGTTCTAGCTGTTGGCAGCTAGATGCAACTTAATAATGCCATTTTGTTTTCATTTGGCATGTCATTCATCATTTTCAAAATAAATAAACTTTAATTTTGTGCTGCCACAATCAGGAATATTTGAACATTTAGTGCTTATCTTGGGTATCTGCCCTTATTACTTTCTGAGGAGCTGCCCTTTATAGCAATCAGGGAACTATACCACTTGGAAGACTAATTGTCTTTATACAAAAATAAAATCCTTGTGTTCAGATTTCTGTCTTGAGTGGCTGGTTTGAATCTAATTTTCTGTTATATGAAGCAAAGATTTATTATTTAACATAGTTTCAAAATTAAAATTGATAGTGAAATTTTATGTGCCATGCAATGTCATGTGTGTTCTTTTAAGGTGAAGATTCATTTTTTAATAGCTTTATTGAGGTATAATTGACATATAATAAACTGCACATATTTAACACCACATTTTATGTGTGATATGTATGTGTGTGTGTGTGTGTGTGTGTATATATGTATATACTTATATAGGTGAAATCATCACCATAGTCAAAATAATCAGCATCCCCATCAGTCCCAAAAGTTTTGTTTCTCATGCCCCTTTGTAATTTTTCCCTGCCCTCTCACCAGTCAACTGATCTTTCTGTTACTACAAATTAGTTTATAGTTTTAAAAATTGTATATAAAGGGATCTTAATTATATATATTTTCCTTCCAGCAGAATTATTTTGAGATTAATCCATGGTGTTGCTTGTATCAGTAGTTCGTCTTTACTGCTAATATTCTGGTGTAGGGATATAGCACAATTTACTAATATATTCACCTTCTACTGTTAGCTACTACAAACAAAGCAACTGTGACTATTTGTGTACAAGTCTTTGTAGGGACAAATGCACTCACTTCCCTTGTGTAAATACCTAGGAGTGGGATGGCTGGGTTATATAGTAGGCATATGTTTAGCTTTTTAAGAAACTACCAAACTACTTTGGTACAAGTGGTTGTACCATTTTACATTCCCACCAGTGGGAATAAGAGTTGCAGTGCCTCCATATCCTTGGCAACACTTGATACAGCCTATCTTTTTATTTTTAGCCATTCTAATAGAGGTATGTAGTGGTATCTCATTGTGGTTTTAATTTGCATTTCCCTAATAACTATATTAATTTTGACCAACTTTTTATGTGCTTATTTGCCATCCATAAATCTTCTTTGGTGAAGGGTCTGTTCAAATCTTTCCCGATTTTTTATTGAGTTATTTTCTAATGATTGAGATTTCATTTTGAGGATTTTGTGTGTGTGTTGTTTTGTTTAGCAGCTTAGAACACACACATTTATTATCTCACAGTTACTATGGGTCAGGAGTCCAGGCATAGATTTGCTGGGTCTTCTACTCCAGGGTTTCATCTGAAAGTAACAATCACAGTCTTGGCCAGGGCTGCAGTTGCATCTCAAGGTTTTACTGGGGAAGGTTCCACTCATAAGTTCACATGATTGTTGGTAGAATTCAGCTCCTCGTGGGATGCCGAACTAAGGGTCTCAGTTATTTGCTCAGTTGGAGATTCCCCTCAGTTCCTGCCACATGGGCCTCTTGATATGGCAGCTCACAACATGACAACTTGCTTCATGAAAGCCAGCATGGAAGTGTTTATGTTTACTGGTTTATTATGATTAACAAAGGATACAGATGAATAGCCCGATGGAAGAGATGCATAGGGCAAGCTATGTGGAAGGGGTATGGAGCTTCCATACCCTCTCCAAGTAGGCTACCTTCCAGGCACCTCCTCATGTTCAGCAATCTGGAAGCTTTGCGAGTTCTTTATGTATTCTATATACAAGTCCTTTATCAAATACATGACTTGTAAATATTTTCTCCCAGTTTTTTGCTTGTATTTAAATTTCCTTTTTAGTGTTTTTCAAAGGGCAGAAATTCTTAATTTTGATGAAGTCCAATATGTCAGCTTTTTATTTTATGGACTGTGTTTTTATGGTTTTAAGAAATATTTGCCTAACTAAAGGTCACAAATATTTTCTCATATTTTTTTTCTTAAAGTCTTACAATTTTAGGTTTTACATTTAGGTGTATGATCCATTTTGAATTAATTTCTGTATATGTGCAAGGTGTATATCAAAGTTCATTTTGTGTGTGTGGATATCCAGTATTGTATGATATTCAATGCTGTGTTTTCACCTAATAGCTTTTAAAGGAAGAATTAAAGCAAAGCCAAGTTAAATAGGTTATACCAGACTGTTAGTTTTCTTTGTGTTATCCTTGACTTTGTTAGGTTGCACATTTTGCTGGAACTTCTTAAAACAGTATCCTATGATTGAACTTCTTCAACCTCAAATTTCCAGTCTTTATACTTAACCAATGAAATGTTATTTATATACTCTTTGGAAACATAACATATACTGTAGATAATTATAACAAAAGTGTAATGGGTAGCAGAAGATATTGCCAAACCAAAATTCTGGAGACCAGATGAGACAAACACATAATATGTGCCTGTATGGGTCACAGTGCTAGGAAATACACTGAAAAGTGAACAAAGAACTAAAAATAAGCCTCTTATAAGAAAAGCTGCTACTTCTGGGCTAATCTATTAGTAGTTTGTTTTCCTTAATTTGAAAAAGAGCTTCAGAATCAGACTCTAGAGTGAATCTTTTAAAACTATATATATTATGCATGTATACACATATACATACTCTATGCATTGGCTTAGATAATATAAAAACAGCACAGGAATAGTTTATGCTGTAGTATTGTGCAGTCTTATTCAGAAATAAGAAAAATAGTTTTTCCATTTAGCTGTGAGTCATTACTTTTTAGTTTCGTGGAGAAATTAAGTTTTAGTGGGGGTCGATACAGCTTTTTTTTTTTTGTAGAAAATCAGGTAGCATGGGCTTTGGAGTCAGACAAATCTCGGTTTTAATTTTCAGTGTCCTTATCTCTAATATAGTAATATTAATAGTTACCTCTTCCTGGGTTGTTGAGAGGTTTAAATGAAATAATAAGTTAAGTACTGGCACAGTGCTTAACACATAATAGGTATTCAAGATATGTATACTTCTTTATCATCAGGGGATTGACCTTGGAAGCATATGGGTACATAGAAAGAACCCATAAAAGGATATGACAAGGGGAGAGGAGTTTGTTTTCATTAGATTTAGCAAATTCATTCTTTCCCCCAACTCCCCAGAAAAATTCATTTTAATGCTATTATTTTCCTTATCACCCATAAACAGACAGAAAATTGGCATGTTTCGAAAGAGTGTTAAAACTGCAAGAGTATTACATGGTATCATTACACTACCATCCATTATCTAACTGGGTTTATTTATGAAGGTTAGATTTAGATAATTTAGACTTACCCTTTTTCCATTTTGTGGGGAAAGAGAATCAGAAACTTGAAAGGAAGAGCTCTTCCAAACAGAAAGATAGCTAGAATCTCTCTCAATAGTCTATATAATCTCTTCTAATAATCTTTAGCAAAAGTGACTTTTGAGTTCTTTTAAATATTTCCTGTATTGATTCTAATTCAGTGCTCATTTCATGTGATGTCTATAGAACTACAGACTTAGATTACAGTCAGAAAACTGAGTAACAGCAGACACCAGGTTTTCAGCTGTTTTTAGGGTTTATTCAGATTGACTACATCACATTCATTTGGATGGATTTAGTGACATCAATTGATAATTGTAAAGAAACTAGCCTTTAATCTGACATTTTCATATTGATATTAGATAGGAGCCACATGACTATGTCATGGGTTCATTCACAAGATATAATAAACATTATTTTCACTTGTAGCATAAAAGCAGTCTTTAGTGTTATCTTAGAAGCATTAAAACACACACATATATAAAATCATATAGATTAAAAAATTCTATCAGCATAGGTTCTGTAATTGTTAATAGATGTAATTGCATAAGGTCGCTATGCATTATTTCTCATTTTCAGATGAAGCCTGTCACCTTGACATTTTTATATATAATAGGAATCCACAGGTTGTTAAAAACATAAGGAAATTAAGATAATTTGAATTCAGATTATAAAATAGTTCAGGTCTATTCTGATGAAGCAATGTCACTTAGGTCTGAGGCTTTTGGGTCAGCTTTTAAAAGTTTATCTTATTTTTCATTAAAATATGTATGTATAATACTCTATCATGCAAAGAGAAATGGTCAACAGAATTTCTGTGCATATATGGTTGCTGGTTATTTGAAAGCCATTCTCCTCCTAGGATTATTTGACCAATTTTGTATTCAGCTTAGATTAGGGAGAATATAGTGTCTCCTTAGGTAAAATACTTACTAGAACCAAAAAGTCCAGATTAAATTGTTTTTATTTTTATTTTACTGCAGTTTTGTGCAGTTGACCTGATTTTAAAATATAAAACTAGGAAGGCATATTTTTCATCTACCAAAATGTGAATCTTACTTTCATTTTGAAACAAACACCTCTGCTTTAAGAAGATGAACGGTAGTGATAAATACAAAAACGTTAAAATTTTTTAAATGAATAGCGTTTGTTGATCTTTAAAGAAAACATAAATGTGAAATAACTTTAGAGCTTAAAAGTTTTCTTCCTCAAACCTTTTAGGAATTGATTTTATTATCCAAAACAACTTTATTCATACTAAGTGTGACTATCTGAATAATTACCTTACTTTTATAGTTTTTTTTTTAAAAAAGCTCTTCTAACTGTAATTATCCTCAAAGAATTGGATTAAGAAATTCAATAATTTTCTGTCATTAGTCCAGCGAGATATTTACTGAATAGCCATTACGTTCCTGGCTGTTAACACTACAAGGACTCCAGCAATGAGCAAAGCAAACAAGCCCTTGCTTTTCCAGAGCCCACATTCTAGAGTCAGATGCTAAACAAATACACAGATACATATATAATAAAATATTGGTTTAAGTGTTGAAAAGCAAAATCAGAGTAAGAAGGCAGGTAGTCATTTTAAATTAACATTGAGAAATGTTTCCATTTTAAGCATATAAATTCTTTGGCTTCTCTTTTTAAATTTGCTTTTGACTGTTTGTTGCTGGCGAAAATTATTTAAAGTAATTAGGAACTCATCGTAAATATTTTGTACACTACTCTAAAAATCTAATTCCAACTAGTGAATTTAGCATTTATAAATGGAGGTGTCTATAGAGGAATAAAATCTTTGGTTAACCACTACTTTACTTTTAGCAGTAAAGTCTGCAGCTCATGAAATTTGTAATTCTGGAGTGGTTTCAGTTTGCACCATCCCCTGGGGAGCCTGTTGATACAGCACTGAGCTACAGATTATTATTCAGCTGTAGAAGTTTTATGCTTAGGCATTTTCTTACATCTTCTTCTCTCAGTCAGTTGAAATCTTGTATTTTTGCCAAATAAAACAAATCCTATATTAATAAGAAGCTATAAATAAACAGTAGGAGCATGAGTCAGAGCCAGCATCACCCCATTCCTTGTGTGTACCTCTCTAGTACTCCCCAGTATGTTCCTTTTGCACAAACATGTAGTACTGCGTAACTACTGTTCTACAGATGAACTCCAGTTATTTAAGTGAGGCCTGTTTTTTAGAACTAAGTAATACTGTAACTAGTAGAATTCTGGCATGTTACCACAGTCAAAAGCAGAATGTGAAGCTGTATGCTATTGATGGGAGGAAAAAAGAAATATATTTCCTACCTTTCCTGTATAAAGCCCAGAAGATTCCTGTTAGATTTCCAAAATGGGTTTTTATATAATATAATATAATTCAACATTTTTTTCAGAGGAAAAAAGAAAAAGATAAGTTGCTTGAAAGTCCCATCTCTTTTGCTAGTCGGCTTCTGTCTGATAAAATTTTATTCTGTTTTGCTTCATTGTTTATTCATTCAGTAGATGTTCATTGAACACTTACTGTTACCAGGCACTGTGCTACCATAGACGGTATAAAGACAAATAAGCTAAAATCCTTGTTCTCAAGGAATTTATTATTGTAGAGAAAAGTGACTTGTAAATCCAAAATTTCATACTGGGATAGGAACTATAAAAGAGACATCCTGCAGAATACTGAGATTATAAATAAAACTAGTATGTTTGAAGCATTTAGTGTCCTAGCTGTTTTATAGAAGTCATTTCATTTAATCCTTTCAACAGCTTTATGAGGTAGATATCATTACACTATTTTACTTGTGCCAAGAGCACTACATTCATCAAGGAAGGAGGAGGTAGTATCAAATTTTTCAGAAAACAAGAGAGTTGGTTATAGAAGGATGAGTAGGGTAGAGAGTAGGAGGAAGATGAGGCAGTGTGGCATTTCAGACAGAGAGGTGAATATGTAAGCACACAGGATGAGTGAGAGAATTGTTGGAATGTAGTCAGTTCTAGGAAATAAAAGATGGCAGGGTCCAGATCATGAAGTTTGGTTCTTAACCTGTAGAAGACAGAAATATGATCAGACTTGCATTTCAGGAAGATAACTCTGTAATTGTTTGCAATTCCTGTTAAACGAAGAAATTTTCTCCAGCATTGACTTATGTTTATTAAATACATATAAAAACTAAATTCTAGAAACATCTTATACAGTTATACATCACTTAGCAATGGGATACATTCTAGGAAATGCATTGTCAGGCAATTTCTTCATTGTACAAACGTCATAGAGTATACTTACACAAACCTAGATGTATATCTTTGTTTATATTTATTTTTTCATATGGAAAACCAAATTTCTTAGCCATGTTACTGAATGTCAGTCATTTCCCTTACTTGATCTGCATCACCAACATTAAGTGCCATGTATCAGATTTCTGTATATGTTCCATTATAATCTCATGGGACCACCATAGTACATGCGGTCCATTGTTGACAGACACATCATTATGTGGTGCGTAAGTGTACTTATAGTTTTACAACTACAAAGTGAAGCACAGAGAGGTTACATAACTTAGCCAGTGTCACACAGCTAATAAGTAGCAAAGTCAGGATTCGACATGTTAAGCCAACTTCATGGACTTAACCACAGTCCTGTATTGCCACTCCTCTTCATTTAAAGGCATGCATGCACATATTAGATTTGGAGACAGTTCTAGAGACACTGAATTGGCAACTACAGTCGACAAAGAGACATTGCAGCAAGTACCTCTACGTTGTTTGTTTCTGTACCCTTAACTTGCAGTGGTCTACAAGAAAGAATGAAGGAAGGGAAGTGATATATTTGTCAACCCTAACTACATTGTAAAATGAAGCTTTTTTTTTTTCTTTTTTTGAGAGGGAGTCTCGCTTTGTCACCCATACTGGAGTGCAGTGGTGCGATCTCAGCTCACTGCAACCTCCACCTCCCGGGTTCAATCTGTTCTCCTGCCTAAGCCTCCCGAGTGGCTGGAATTACAGGCATATGCCACCACACCTGGCTAATTTTTGTGCTTTTTTTTTTTTAGTAGAGACGGGGTTTCACCATGTTGGCCAGTCTGGTCTCGAGCTCCTGACCTCAACTGATCCGCCTGCCTTGGCCTCCTAAAGTGCTGGGATTACAGGCTTGAGCCACTGCACTCGGCCTGAAGCATTTTATGATGCTCACTACCAAGTGTTCATAAGCGGTAAATAAAGCCCTTGGGCTAGGTAATGTAAGATCCATTGCAACCTGGAGATGAAGAACTTTGTAAAGGGGATAATTGTTATCACCCATCAGAGCATCAGAGTTTTAAGATGATCTAGATTTAGTCCCACTAATTATATTTCTCCTAACTTTTATAGACAGAGAAATCAGTGAAAAATATGTATTTCTAAGGATTAAATCCCAATCCATAGCTCAAGGCTACCTTTATGTCTAATAGTTGTGATATAATATGTTGCTTAGAATAGGTTCTATAAATGGAATTCACACATAGGACCCCAGAATCGCTTCTTCACAGGGTTTCAGAGTTGGAGGACATATAAAAGGATAAATCAATCCATAAATCTCTAAGTATTCCTAAAAGAAGAGTGGTGTGTCAGTTATTGGCACCAGTACATCATGAATCCTGCTGGGCTGTGGAGAAAGGAGAAACTAACCTGAACAAGACTATACTCTACACAGCTGTCCCTGACATTCTACCACCTGTTAGCATTCAGTATTAATTTCATGGATCAAATCAAGGCATGCAAGTGCATTAAATAACTTTTTAAAAAACAACTGCTGATTGCTGACGTCTATGAGGGAAGAAAAATTAGGGGCTGTTATTTTCCTATCAACCATCACTCTCATTAACAAGAACAGGAAACATTACGAATAAATAAAACTCTTACATCATACCAGAAAAAAGAACAGCTGAATCCCCTAAAGGATTTCATATTCTATCATCAGACAACGAAAGAAAATAATTCCATATAAATGGCTGCATGAATCATTGAAAGAAACTTCCCTGCTTTTTTAAAAGAGCAACTAGAAGTATTTACTTTTTGAAAATAGAGTAACCATTTGTTAAACCGTATATACCATTGAAGATGTTTTGGGTATAAAAGGGAATTTCCATAATAATTACATAGTAATCTTTTATAGCCAAAGTTATGAAGAAGATCAGGATTTGGGAAAATTGTGGTCAATATTTGATTTTCCTTTTCTGTTTGATAGCCTTATCTAAATTCCCCTAGCTTGAATGTAGTAAATATGAGTGTGTAAAAATGTGTATCTAATTCACCTCTTGGGGGAGGTTTAATGTAACTATAAATAAAAATTCTTTCCCCAGGTTAAAAAAAAAGTTACATAGTGTTTAATTCTACCTTTTCTCATTTCTCTATATCCAAAACTATCACCAAGTACTGTTAATTTTACTTTATAAAGCTCTCTTGATATGTCTCTTCAACCTCATCACCACTGCTTTAAATGAGGCATACTTCCTCATTTGGATTATGGCAGCAGTCTCTCTTCCTTTAGTCTCTCCTTCAAATCCACCTCCATCCTTCATATCATCCATCATGTATTTTTCCCTGCCTAAATTCCTTGGTTGGCTTCTATTAAATCCAAGTTCCTTAAGCATGGCAAACAGGGGCCAGCTTCCACGAGCTGGTCCATACCTCTCCTGCCTTATTTCCTGACACTTTCCCTTATACCTTGAGATCCAGCTTGCCAGTATTTCCCCAATACCTCCACCGCATATACAACCACATACATATACACCCTTATCCCCTCCCTCATGTACCACCCATATATAATTCTCTTTACCGCATCCTTTATCACACTCCTACAAGCCTTGAAGCAATCTGAACATAGAAACCATCTTTGATTTTCAACTCCTAATTGGGACTGAACATACTTGTCTTGAACACAGATTGCTGCCTTGTTAGTATAGGTATCCTAATATGGCACATGTGTATAGTTGAAGCTATAATGCATTCCCCAAGTTCCCTTTCAGGACTAAAGGGTTATTTCCCAACAGCTGGAAGTCCTGCTGCCAGACAGCCTTCTTCAGGAATTGCCTTGTCCCCAACTCAAGACAACCCTGAAGGACCTTTCCCAGTTTTCCATGGGGTCCACTGAGGCCTTGAGATTGTACTGAAGTCAACTTCTCCCTCTGCTGTCGCTTCCCTTCCACAGGTGTTTATCACAAGAACAATCCTTAATAAACTTCCTGTAAGCACACTCTCAGAGTCAGCTTGCTGGGGAACCCAAGCTATAACAACATGTTTATCTTGTTCACACTTTCTTCTGAGTTCTAAATCATGGGAAGTTACAGTTATCCAAAATCTTACTAATTGGAAGATCATTTCATCAGACGTGTATTGAGCACCTGCTTCATGTCAGGCATTGTGCCAGATACAATGGAAACAAATCAAGACTTGGCCTCTGTCCTTGAGTTTACAGTCTGAGGTGACAGTTACATATGAACCTAACTGTATTAAAGCATCTTGAGAATCTTTTTGATTCAAATGTCAATAATTTTAGTATAAAATTCAAAAGCATGGATTTTGTGGTGTTACAAAGAACAAAAGGAAAATATTTCAGGGGAAGGAAAATGAATATAAATAAGTAGAATGAAATTTTAGAAGAGCACAGAATTTGTCTTTATAATTCTGAAAGCCTTTAGGGAAAAGGTAATTTTTTCACTTTTTATTTTGACATAATTTCAAACTTACAGAAAAGTCACATGAATACTGAACTCCCATACACCCTTTATGCAGATATATCAGTTTTTAACATTTTCCCTCATTCTGTTTCTTTACACACATACAAATTATTTTTGTGAACTCTCTGAGAACAGGTTAAATACTACATTATATCACTTCATACCTTAAAAATGTAGTATTTCCTAGAAACAAGGGTATTCACCTCCATAACCACAATGCAGTTGTCAAATTCAGGTAATTTGACCTTGATCTTTAATCTACAGTCCAGATTCAGATTTTGTTAATTGTCCCCAAAAAGATGAGTTTAGGAAGAGTCATATAACTTAACATTTGTAATGTAAATTAAAGATCTCGGAAGTTTGCTAACCTGATTTAAATACCACAGTGAAATGAACCACTTCTGATTTTCTACGGAGAAAGCAAGGGTTAGGTCCAGGTTACCTGTAAAGGTGTGACTTAGGGCTCCCCAGAAGTGAACCTTGCTCTGGAGACCCCATTTGGTGAGGTTCTTTTCAAAAGAGATTGTATATTTTTGACCCAGGGATTGTCGATTTGTTGAGCTCCCATGTAAGTATGCCGCCTTGCCATTGACAGGTCTTCACAATGCTTTCTTAAACGACATTCTTTGGAACTGTCTTTCATAGTCAGGCGACCCGCCAGCCAGGCCGCCAGGTAGGTGGAAGGGCGGCTTCGGGAACTAGATCCGGCTGGTTCTCTGCTAACATGTGGTCCTCGATGCTCTAGCGGATTGGCCCCAAACCTCAGCACACAGAGCTTTGGTAGGGCTGGGGATGCAGGTCAGCCTGCTGAAGGCGTCTAGAGGACTTGGGCGGGGGCGTGACTTCCTGCTGCACCACTTCCTTTCCAGCCACGTGGGCTTCTGGGACCCTATGACATAATTTCTGGAGTGGTCTGTTGGGAGTTGTGGCGGCGGCGAGGCCCAAGCACAGCTGGCCAAGGCGGGTGTAAAACGCGGGTCGTGTCCACCCCAAAGCTCGACGCCTCTAGAAGCCATGGCTTTTCTGCTGAAGCTAGAGCCGGACATGCAGGGGAAAGTAGATTTGTTTCGAGCCCGTATCGCCCAGGAGGCCGAGGATCTCGTGTCCACCTTCTTTCCTCAGAAGGTCTTGGAGCTGAATAGCCGAGTTCAGGAGCTCCGGCTGCAAGACCTGTCCAGAATCCATTCGGTGCCAACCTCGGAGCCCCTGGCCACCCCAGGCAACAAGGGAGATGGGCCCAACCAAAATCTGCCAGTTCTGCTGACTCAGTTCTCCATCAAGGTCCCAGCACTGCTTGGCAGCGAGGGACAGCTTCTGCGGAGCAACCAGCATCTGGTGGAGTTGACTGAGTGGGTGAAACCTGAGATCAAGCTGCTGAGAGAGAAATGCAACACAGTGCACATGTAGGTGCACCCGCTTATCCTGAAGGTGCAGGACGGCAACAACTTCAGGGTGTCTATCCAGGAAGACACTGTGGACCAGCTGTGGACCGTGGATAGCACAGCGGCCTCCTCTCTATGCGGCTTCTCCACCTACTACAACACCCAGGCCAAGTTGGTATCCAAGATAGTGAAGTACCCCCAAGTGGAAGATTATCGCTGCACTGTAGCAGAGGTCGACGAAAACGAGTACCTGAGTGTGCGCCAGATCCTGCTGCACCTACGGAACGAGTATGCCACCTTGCGTGATGTAATCCTTAAAAACATTGAGAAGATCAAGATCCCTCGGAGCACCAACCGTGATAACCTATACTGATAGCCTTTCTCCACCCCATTTGCCTTCAGGAGTTGGCGGAGCTGTTTAGGCACCTAGAAGGCTGGTTATTAATGACTCTACAGGTCATGAAATTACTGGAAATGTGTGTTACCATTTAGAATTTCATACAGCTTATCCTCATACTGAATCATCTTTTGGTGTAATTTTTATTTGATTTTCCTTTTGTGAGGAGAATGGGGACAAACCATCAAAAAGAAAAGACTGCCATTTTTAAAAGCAGCTTTATAGATAAATGTTGGCCCAAGGTTTCTTTATTATGGCCTTAGCGACATTGAATGGTTTTAGGGGCTACTTAAAAACTAAATCTTAAAGTTAAATGAAGTTTTTCCTAAAGTTCTGCTATCCGTTGAACTTTGTTCAAACTTACAGAAATGCTCCTTTTACAGCATCATTTTTCTTTTTTTGCGAGGAACGGAGTTTAAAGGGATATGTTTAGGTCATTGTATGCCTCCAGTTTAACAGATTGAAATAAAACTTGGTTATAAAATTTTGTGATGGCCTGAGTGTGCTTATCTGAGCTTT